TTGAGACCCCTTAAAGGAAATGACTGAAAAGTACGGGGTAGGAAGTTAGTCTAGTACTGCCAAATGCCACTGAGGCAAGTTTCAAAGGGGAAGCCAAAGGATGTTTCCATTTGATTTAAGTTCAGCCTCTTCTGGGTTGTCAGAATGTCACTTTTGTATTTTAAGAGTTCTATCATTTCAGAATATGATGTATTATGGTTTTCTAGTAGGTCAGGTGGTAAGGACTGTAGATAGTCATTATGCTTCGTGGACAACTAATGTTTTTAGGCAGAAGCTTCTATAGCTGATAAAGATTTTAAGCCAAAGACTTAGAATTGAAAACTAATATATACATACACATTTTACCATAATACATCAATGTAGACCTATCCTAGTATTTATTAGGTTAGAAAGGCTTTTTGGATTATTTTATTATACAGATATATTTAACTGTAAATATTAAAATTTCATAATGACTAATATATGATGGCACTGAGGTGGCTTTAGGAGCTCCTTTGGGGTGGGGGCGGGAAACATGTTATTCCAAAAGTTACATTTATGTCTTTGAGGACAGTAAAGCAGATTTAAAAGCCAGTGAGAAAAGGAAGAAAATCAGCAAAGTGAAGAAAACCTGATGAAGATGTTTTTAAATAATACAATGTAAAGATTGTTGGCAGCATTTATATATAAGGGACAAAATTCTAGTTGAAGTCTATAAACAGTGAATTCCACTTAGCACTTTCTGTTTATAGATTTCTAGCCATCTTTTCCAGATTCCCTCTGAATATATTACACAGGCAAAGTAAATAGAAGTCATTCTTTCAAGGGATTTGGGTTCTTGGAGATTTTTTTACACTTGTGGTAGTGGGGGAGGGGAAGTGCTTATTATATTTTCTTAGTTTTAAGTGTGACCTGTGCCATAGAATATTTCCCTAGACTAATGTGTGGGAACCTCAAGACAAGAATTATTGGTCATTGAAAGATCTGGATATGATTTCAAGTTCTGCCCCTAGGTTTTTTTTTGTTTGTTTGTTTTTTTTTTTTGCATGTTGTCTTGAGTAGATCACTTCTATTTTTCCTTCAAAGGCTGAAAATAACTGCCTAACATACTATGTTTAGTAGGTCCTAAATACTTTTTGTTGTTTAATGAATTTACAGGTAATAAAGAGAAAGCACAGTGTTTCTTGAATGGATGTCAGGGAATTTCTAATTTTTTTCTTTTTTGATAGAAAAAAGTAATCAAAACATAAACATCTGATTGGAGTCTTTCAGTTAGCTTACCTACCTTCAGAAATAAGCCTAGAGAAAGAGAGCTTCATCTGGTAGTTTAACAGAAATGAATTGTAAATGACTCTTAAGAAGAATTGACAATTTTTCGGAATGTTGTACTAGATGTTTTAGATTCTTTTTGCCACATAAACTCCACTTCAGAGAAATGGGGTTCTACATAGTACTCTTGTATCGCCCCTGTAATACCTTTACACCTCAAAATACCAGTTGCAGAAAAATAGAATGTGTTGCTGATGCCTATAAATGGGAAAATCCTGACATCTGTCTTCATCCTCCAGTTAATCTTCATGTAGTTTTTAAAAAAATTAATTCAACACACATGTAATTTACTTCCTTTTCAGAAAATTTGTTGCTAATTTTTATTTTATAATGAGCCTCTTGGGATGTTGCTAATTCTAAAAATATGTAATACCCGCGGTTTCCCACCATCTTCTGCAGTTTCTTTTTCTATTATTTTTTTGGCTACAGTTTTCTTTTTCCCCTAAGCTGTCTAAAATAAGCTAAGAAATGTTTAAATGTAGTTGACAAGAAACACAGTCAGTAATTTATCATGCTAAAATTTCAACATACAAGGTGCAATGAAATCTGTTTTAGGGATAGTACACTTTTGAAGGGGGCTAAAGCAGGGACAGCAAATAAATTTCGTTTGGGGTACCAAATCTGATTGTTTAGTGGTGGCTGCCTAGAGTGCTGTGTTTAGAAAACTGGGAGTCCTTGTTCAAACTTAGCAGGAAAGAGTACTGTGATTAGCAATTTCTGCTGTTGGTGAGCGGTGGACTTTTGGCATGGATGCCAAATACATTCAGTGTTTATTGATGCCGTTTACATGTCACAGGTCTAGATGCTGATACCTCATAGACTAAAATCTCTGCTTTCATGGTGTTTACATTCTAGTAATAAGACACAAACCATAAAATAAATAAAATACATTGCGTTTTAAGAAAAATGGCTGGGCGCAGTTGCTGACACCTGTAATCCTAGCACCTTGAGAGGCTGAGGTGGGAAGATCCCTCTTGTCCAGGAGTTCAAGACCAGCCTGGGCAACGTGGTGAGACCTTGTCTCTACAAAGAAGTTTCTTAAAAAATTAACTGGACGTGGTCCCAACTACTCGGGAAGCTGAGGTGGGAAGATCACTTAAGCCTGGGAGATTGAGGCTGCAGTGAACCATGATTGCACCACTGCACTCCAGCCTGGGCAACAGAGCGAGACCCTGCCTCAAAACAATAGAAGTTAAAAAATAAATAAAAGAAAAATGACCTGATTTATTCAAAAAATTAATAGCAAGAAATAGGGAGGGAGAACTATAAGATTAAAAGAGACTTAAGAGGCTTTTCCACCAAATGCAATGTATGAAGCTTAGTTCTATCCTGCTTTGAGCAAACTAACTGTAAAAAGACATTTATTCAAAATTGGGGAAATTTAGACTCTGGATATTTAATGAAAAGGATTTGTCCATTTTTTCAGGTGTGAGAATGTACTTTTTAAGTGTTCTTTTAGAGATGTATAATGAAGTGTTTACAACTTAAAATGTGATGTGTGGGTTTTTACTTCAAAATATTGAAAGGGAGAGGAACATAGATGAAACAAGATTGGCCATATATTGAAAATTGCTGAAGGTAGATGCTATATGGATACATGAGGTTTCTTACTTCCTCTTTATTTTTGTGTATGTTTGAAATTTCCCCTAATAAACAGTTTTACACACAAACAGGAAAATAAAGCAGGGAAGGGGAAGGGAGAATAAATGGGATATGTGTATGAGGTTCGGAGGAGGATGCAGTTTTTTGCTTTTTGTTTCTTGTTTTTTGTTTTTGAGATGGAGTTCTGCTCTCATCACCCAGGCTGGAGTGCAGTGGGGCGATCTCAGGTCACTGCAAATTCTGTTTCCTGGGTTCAAGTGGTTCTCCTACCTCAGCCTCCTGAGTAGCTGGGATTACAGGCACACGCCACCACGCCCAGTAGAGTTTTGTATTTTTAGTAGAGACAGGGTTTCACCATGTTGGCCGGACCGGTCTGAAACTCCTGACCTCAGGTGATCACCTACCTCCGCCTCCCAAAGTGCTGGGATTACAGGTGGGAGCCACCACACCTGGCCAAGATGCAGTTTTAAAGGGTAGTGAGAAAAGACTTCATTGAGAAGATGATAAATAGTTAAAGTGAGTAATGACCTGAAGGAGGTAGCACAGCAAGCCTTGCAGGTCTCCTTGGAGCAAGACATTATACACAGAGGGAATAGTAAGTGCAGTGGCCCTGAGATGGGAGCGTGCCTACAACTGCAAGAAACTACAAGAAGACAAGGGTGTGAGCCAGGCATAGTGGCTTGCACCTGTAGTGCCAGCTACTCAAGAAGCTGAGGTGGGAGGATCATTTGAGCCCAGGAGTTCCAGACCAGTCTGAGCAGCATAACCAGATCCTGTCTAAAAAAAACAAAACAAAACAAAAAAAACTAGCGTAACTAGATCAGGGTGAGCGTGAGTACATAAAATCAGCATCAGCATGGGAAAGGAAGGTTAGAGAAGACTAAATTGTGTAGGGCTGGTTATCCATCTTTAAAGGAAAAATATTTTATACACTTATCTAAAATAAGTCTTATACTTTAGAGTAGTCACCATGGAAGCTATACACTTAACAATACTAGCATTACTCAATATTTTTAGAAAAAAAAATTTTTTTTGTCGTCTAAGCCAGTTTAAGAGCCACACGTGAAAATAGCTCATTACTTTGTATTTGCTCCTTGTTTTTAAGGAAAAAAGGGGTGATTGGCCACGTGATATTTCATGTTATTTATCAGATATGACTCACAGAGGATCTTGACAGAAAGAAAATGGGAAGTAACTTGAGGCTATTTCTAAAAATCAGATCCAGTCTGAGAAGGCAGTTATTGTTTGTAAAAGTCAGATCCACCCATAGACTAAAAAGGAATTTTAATAATGTTGTGGATAATTGTAGCATCATTTGGAATAAGGGTATATAACCTCTGAGAGTGACTAGTATGGAAGGCACCATACTAATTTGGATATTTTAAGGTCTCACAAAATGCGCACACACACACACACATACAAGATCATATACAATTCTTAATACTAAGTATCAAAACAGTAATTTCAGGTAAATTTCATTTATATTCTGCATTCAAGACTAAAGGGATGGTATTTAAAACACAGTGAAATTGTTTAAGTCTTGTCGCTATGGCATACACTTGGGGAAGGAACTAAAAGACTAACACATGTTAGTGTTAAGAGATGAATCTGGTTCTTAAGTCTTCTTATATTCATGCTTCATTTCTCAGATTAGTAGTTGTTTTGAGAACATTCTGATTTACCATAAGAACTGTTTTTATTAAAAAAGGCATAGGAAAAATTGGATCTCATCTAAATGTTTAAATGCCCCCAAAAACCTCAATAAATATGGATTGTAAAAATCTACTCTCAGGACAATATACATGTAGGATTACTAATTTTGAACAATTACTATACTAGTTCATTCTTTAGAGGTACAGTTTTTCCAACCTGAGAAACTAAACATTTCAGTGATTTTTACTCTCCTGATAATATTGAGTAAAGAAAGCCATTCTTTTTCTTGTTATTTATGTCCAATGGTGGGGGAGCACAACGTTTTCATTTGTTTTGTTTTGTTTTTGAGACAGAGCCTTGCTCTGTCACCAGGTTGGAGTGCAGTGGCACAATCTCGGCTCACTGCAACCTCCACCTCCTGAGTTCAAGTGATTCCCCTGCCTCAGCCTCCCAAGTAGCTGGGATTATAGGCGCACACCACTACGCCCAGCTAAATGTTTGTATTTTAGTAGAGACAGGGTTTCACCATGTTGGCAAGGATGGGCTTGATCTCCTGACCTCGTGATCCACTGCCTCAGCCTCCCAGAGTGCTGGAATTACAGGCGTGAGCCGCCGCGCCCAGCCTCATTTGTATTTTTAACCAATCATTTAAAATGTAATGCCATGAAGTAGAACTTATGAACTTTTATTATGTAGTTAATTACATAGTGACCACTAAGAATATAAGTATATAACTGTGTAAGGAATACTTTAACAAAGCTTCCTATTTTAAACATTTTTCAGTAAATTGTTAGGAATCTAGTTCTTTAATTCACTCAGAGTTTTTGTCCCTTTAGTGTGTGTAGATGTATGTATGCATGTGTATGTATAGATAGCCAGACTCTCTTACCATATACTGCACATACTATCAGGGCTGAGCTGCTAGACTAGATTATTTAACGTATTTTAAACACTAGTTTGTTAACATGGAACAACTGAGCCCATATTTAATTCCTGGGCTTTCCATTAACTCTGAAAGTCTTTTAAAACCTTTGATTCATCTAAAAAAAAAAAGTGGCAGTGGTTTTTCATAAAGATCTTTGAACTTCTATGATGATGACCATACTGAAGTGTAACTTATTTTAGAAAGCTTTCATTCAGGCTGTTGATTTGCTGGTAAGATCATGAATCTGTTTTTCATTTCCATTTTTGTGGAATAAATGAATAACTTCTGACGGAAGAGAAAGAGAGGGAAGGCAGCAAGAGAAGGAAGGAAAGGAAGAAATTGGATCTCACAAAATAGTAAATATAAGTATGGATAATTCTCTGAACTTGGATGTGCTTAAGTGTCTATGACCTAATGAGCTAAGGCTCAGATGTGTAAATTAAGTAGAGAATAGAAGTAATAATACACCTTGCATTTGAAGAGAAGTTATTGCTTTGCAAAAGTGCATCTTACATTTCATGTTGACTTAAACCTTATGACCATGATAAAATCTATACTTAATTTTGGAAATAATAATGAGTAACAATAATTGAGAGATTATTTGAAAATTCAATCTATTAAGCTTTGTAGATTTTTACAGCAACAGGTTCAAGGTTATTCTTCTCAGCTTGTGCATTGCAAGATACTTGTAATTTCCTGCCTGTCTCACTTTCATCTATTCATTACTCTGCCAATAGCTCTCTTTATCATCCTTTGCCAGCTTTAGTCATGCCTATTGCTCTTCAACAGCGTTTTCTATGTTTGTCTGCCATTTTTATACTTATAAAGTAGACTTGGAATGAATTAAGGTTATAAAGTAGTAACCTGTGGATGGCAAGTACAATACTTTTCCTATTTGTGCCATACTTAATCTTTTTAAACTTTCCTTGCCTATTTCTGGTGTGTGCCTTGGTGGAGATCTCTCATCAGACACTAAGAGATAACTACATGACCTGTAGGATGCAATACTTTTTTAACTCAATAATGTAGGAAACAGTAGGAAACAGTTTGAGTTTAAACTCAAACTCATTGAGTTAATCCTGCATCCATCCAGAACCTACATACCTAAACTAGCAAAGTTTGATAGTAAAATTAACAGCCTAGTGGAATTTCAAAAACTATTTTCAGCTCTTGATGTTTGTTGTCTTTTCTAAAAATGTCAAACAATTGGGGACCTCATCATTACTGTAATACTAACCATATATGACCTTAGGGGAAAACTGTACTTCTGTTGAGCATCTCTTTGACAGTCAAGAGGAAAAGATAAAAAGATAAGTAATGTGGTAAAGAAGGTTATAACTTCTTCCTTCCACAAGAATGAATTATGAAGTGACTGGCCCTGATATTTTTCTAGTAACTCATTGTAGTGCTCAACATATCATTTGGCTTAATCTTTAGAAGGCACAGTTTAATTTTATTTTTTAACAATAAGTGAAAACAATTGAAAGTGCTTTGTTGGTTTTTCAAAACTTTAATGTTGAATTCCTGGTTCTTGGCAGATACTATCCGTAGTATTTCATGTTCCTCTGGGTTTATTTCAGATTTAATGAACTGCATGTACTGGAAGCACTAAAAGCTGATTGGCTTTAATTTAGACTACAGTTAGCATGATGGATTTTTCTTTGAATTGTTCTCACTGTCATTCTTTAAATTTACCATCAAAGGATCAAAACATCCAAATTACAAAACTAAGTTTATCATTCATGAGAAAATGTGTTAAATACGTATCTTTTGTAAAGTAGCGGCTGCTTCTAATTAGAAACCGGTCCTATAGACATACCTTATGTATCAAAAAGCTTTTTAAATATACTTACTGCTTTACTGTTACTTTCATTTAAAATAGGATGATTCAGTTTCTGAACTAGCCCTGTCTGTTCTCCAAAGGAACTAGGATGAATTTTGAGGAGGGGCTCTTAAACTTTGAGCAGATCTGTAACTTCATTGAGAGCAGACATTTTTAAAAATTCATCACTGACATTTATTCAACAAAAAGAAGATCAGATTTTGCTAAAGCCTTTTGGTTGTGTCTCTTTTAGAAATAACGTGTTGATTTAGTTGCATATAGTTCAGCTCTTAAGGACCAGTCTTTAAGGCTTTAGCCAGAATTTGTCTCCTAAAGCTGACTTTAAAATGGCTTCCAAAAGGATTTGCTGAGTTTCAGAACTGAGTAGGCTGCTAATGATTCAGTAGGCCCCCTCATTTTCCTCCTACTCCTTAAATTGAAGGCTCCTTCATACCATCTAGGTACCCTGAGTCATCATGGATAAACTCTAAAGAAGAATTGTCATATGGAAAAACTCTACATGAAGTAAGAATGTCAGAAAGCAGTCTGAGTCAGAGATCATTCATTGCTCACAATGATAAAATCTATAGGTTGTGGGCTTCATTTTAAATCTTTTAACATACTTCCATGTATGTCCTTATTATAGGATTATAAATCCTATAATGCCCATAAAACCATCTGAGGTGTTTATTCCCAGTTAATTTCTAATTGGTTTGGTTTTTATTATCTATTACATGAAAAGGATTTTGTATTTTTTATTGAATAAATAGAGAGGAGAGGCAATATGATACAGGATAAAAACCACTATATCAGAAGTTAGGGGACCTGGAGTTCTGGTTTATCTTCTCAATATGTGACCTTATATATTTCATTTAACCTCTTTGAGCTTGAGTTTCCTTATCTTTACAAGGTCAGTAACTCCATCACTCACACCCTCTTTGGAACCAACCCATGGCAGATACAGCTAGTAGCTGTATCTGTATCGGTATCTGTATCCCAAACCAGTTTCAGGTAACTTTTTTATACAGCACTGTCAGAAACTATATATATAATTGCCATTCTGATGAAATCTCTTTGTCATCTCAGCTATATTGGGTCTCTTCCAGCTCCAGGATTCTATGACTTTAAATAATTTGCCTATAGAAAGTCTCTCTCTTCTATCTATACTGTCTCTTCACATTGAGTGCTCAGGGTTGAAACTCACTGTATGAGCTTAAGAATTCTTTGTAGTCAGGGATAGCATGTTTATGTTTCATTTAGTGATGTTAAAACAAATGATTGAAGAAAACTCATGGGGGTACTTAAAATTCCAAATGAAATGGTAACAAATAACAATGTTTAGTGCTAATTTGATGGAAACTCATTTTAAGTTCTAAATGTTTATGGCACAGACCTCAGGTTAGTGAAATTCGAAGTGATGTATTTGTCTGGAGGGCACATGATGAAGACATAGGAATTCTAGACCAAGAAATAAAGAGGCCTGAGTTCTAGCTTTGCAAACTGTTTTTTTAACCTGGTTAGTGTCTTCATCTATTGTAATGGTATCAGACCAGTGTTTTTCATTAATGTATTATACAAATTACCTAAGGATCATATTATAATGCATATGCTAATTCAGTAAGTATGGCTGGGGCTTGAGATTCTTCATTTTTAGCAGGCTTCTGGGTGTGCTACTGCTATAGGCCATGGACCACACTTTACTTATAAAAGTACTATGCCATTTCCAAGGCTCCTTCTGGTTTAAAGGGTCTTTAAACTATAACTCCACTTCTTTTTCTCCAGCTCTTTCGTATCACTATTAAATTTGTACTTTTTGAAACCACATATTCCTAGACTTATTCCCTATTTTCTCAGTCTGAGAGCTCCATTAATTTTGTTGTTTTTCCCTTTCCAGAATGAACTTGACATAGGTGGTCATTCAAGTTAAAGCTAAGGTAGTATAATAGAGTCTTTAATAAGAAGAAAACTTTATTCAGATGCCTCCCCCACTAATTGGTAGCTCTTTTGCCTTGGACAGTTGACTCAGTTTACTTAATCTCAAGGTTCTGAGAACAAGCCTCACCGGGACTTATTAAATCCCTTATCCAAAATGCTTGGGGCAAAAGGTGTTTTGGATTTCAGATTTTTTCAGATCGTGGAATATTTGCATTATACTTGGAAGAGCATTTCCTTTGAGAGTTGTGTTAGCACTTGAAAAGTTTCAGGTGTTGTAGCATTTTGGATTTCAGATTTTCAGATTAGGAATGCTCAACCTGTATCTTCCTGGTAAGGTTGTTGAAAGGAATAGAGATAATATATAAAGTTCTCAGCACGATGTCAAGCATAAAGTAGGTACTCAAGAATTGGAAGCTATTTTTATTATTTCTACTGGCATCCTGACTTGGTCTAGTGGAAAGAGAAAAAGGAGGGGGAAAGATCTGTTGCCAATTCAGTACCTTTCTCTGTGAGCCAATTTAAATTTTCAACTGCTTATTAGACATATTAACTAAAATTCTTCAAACTTACCATAGTGAAAAAGACCTCTGTTTTCTTTCCATATCTGTTCTGCCTCCTACAATACTGGTAGAGATTACTGTTTCTGGCTGGGTGCAGTGGCTCATGCCTGTAACCCCAGCACTTTGGGAGGCCAAGGTGGGTGGATCATTTGAGGTCAGGAGTTCGAGACCAGCCTGGCCAACATGGTGAAACCCCATCTCTACTAAAAATACAAACATTAATTGGGCGTGGTGGTGTGTGCCTGTAATCTGAGCTACTCCTGAGGCCGAGGCAGGAGAATTGCTTGAACCTGGGAGGTGGAGGTTGCAGTGAGCCAAGATGGCACCACTGCACTCTAGCCTGGGCAATGGAGTGAGACTCCGTCTCAATTTAAAAAAAAAAAAAAGAGAGAGATTACTATTTCACTCTCTACATGCCGGTTAGGATCCTGTCGTTTCTGCCTTTGTTTCTCGAGTACAGTTGGCCTTCTGTATCCATGGAATCTGCATCTGAGGATTGAACCAAGCATGGATCAAAAATATTTGGAAAACAAATATAATAAAAAATAACAATACAACAATAAATACAACTAAAAAGTACAGTATAACAACTATTTTCATAGCACTTACATTTTATTAGGTATTATAAGTCAGAGGTCCCTACCCCCAGGGCATTGACCTGAACCTATGTGTGTATATATATATGTGTGTATATATATATATGAATTGCTAGAACTTTTTGACCCCTGAGAGCTTTAAGAATATATCAAAATTTAAAATTTGGCACTACTTTAACAAATTTAATATAATATCTTATTATTAATTTTCCTATTAGCTTTAGTAATGAAATTTGTTGATAGCTAGTTTTTTAATGTCTTAAGCAAACTGTGCTTTTGGACCAAGAAATTCATAAAGAACCATGAAAACGAAGGTTCTCTCCTAGGTACTCAGGGCCTCAGGGAGAGATAGGAGTAAAGGGTTATGAAGGGCAGTAACAACAGAGTCTTTATGTGTTGATTTCTAGAACTGATTTTAGTCTGAAAATGAAAACCCAGTTCTTACCAAAAAGGAAAATAAGTTACCCATTGTGTTTTACTCTTCCTTTTTAACACCCAAAGTATGAAATGAAATAAAAAATAATACATTATGGCTTCTAATATCATTTAGATAGATTCTTCTATTTCCTGTGTTATATTACTGTGTATATGAATGAGCACATCTGTTCCCAAAAGGCTTTAACATTCTATAGTCTCTAGGAAATTTTATTTTTTTCTTCAAAATTTCTTGAATAAATTTTATAGAAATATGTATGCTTTTTTATGCACCAAATTAAAATGAAGATTTCGTAAGATCTAATTTAGCAAACTTTTTAATGTCTTTCCCTTATTTCTTCAATATTAAGTGCTGCAAAATGAGCAAGACAGTTTCTCCCTTGGAGGAGTGTTCAGCTTTAATAGAAGATAGCACAGGGTCATATGTAACTATAATATAAAACTGGATAAGGCCCATAAAAGAATTGCAGATAAACTATGGGAGCTCAAAAAAGATTATACCCAGTTTAGGGAATAAGGAAAAACTTTCAGACTGGGAAAAGAACATCAAATGGGCCTTGAAATACTATTAGAATTTTTTACAAGTGAATAGTGATAACGTTAACAACACTTGTTTGCTGAGTATTTATTACATATTCAGTTTCATTTTTTTCAAAAATGTCTGATATATGAACGTAGCATAGTGGCATATGCCTGTAGTCCCAGCTACTCGAGTGGCTAAAATGGGAGTAACCCAGGAGTTTCAGACTAGCCCGGGCAATACAGCCAGACCTTATCTCAAAAGAAATTCTTTTTTTGATATATGTGATATAGAGAGTAACAACCATGTCACTTTAAATTGGGGGGAAAAGTTGGGAAGAATCTGGAATTATGGTGGATTCAAAAGACACATGATTCAAAATCTCAAAATCAAAAGTCACATAGCTTATTGGGACACATCAAATGAGAAGCTTTCTACTGCAGCCACCACAATAATTTTTCGTAGTATATACTAGAGTTGAAAATCATTTCTAACAAAAATTACATTGTGTCTCTGGAGAGGTAATCAGTGATTTGCATGAAAACTTAATAGTACATACATTGCCTTAAAAAGTGCTACTTTAATCTTCTATCATTTAAGAAATTCCTGTGACTTTATGTGGATCATCAATACAAGCAATTGTAGACTATATTCTATTATACATATTCTAGAATCAGCAATGTATTTATTTGTTTGGTGTTTACGTAAGTCTTAGTGTGTTTTATAAATAATAGGAGGGTTTGTTTAAAGTGGGCTTTTGAAGATACAGTGTGACTTTAAAAGAATGGTCTTAGAAAACTTATAAATAGCCTAAATATGTACTGAAGAACATTTCATAATCACAAAAAAAGAAATAATATATCTCATGAATTATTAAGAATTTGTTTTTTAAATAAAGTCCTCTTTTTGAAAAGGTATTAAGAAGAGGAATTAGACAAAACTTGTTTGAATATGGTTGTAATTGCAGTTTACTGAGTTATATATAAAAAAGCCCAATTAGTTTAAACAAATACAGTATCTGGGTTTATGGTATTCTGAGCCTCGTATTTTTTCATTGAATGTCAGGGGTATATTAAAATGCCTCCCTTTATGTTTCTATACAAAAGATTGTTCTGACAGTAAGTTTAAGTGATTTTCACAACTTATTGCTGTCTAAAAATTTCCCTTGACTTCACATTTTGTTCTGAATATGTTGGTTTCTTTCCTCCACCCACACAATGTTGAAGGCAAGGGAAGCAAGAGTTGCAAAGTAATACAGTGAATTTGAGAACCCTGGCTTTTTTTCAAAACAAAATAAACCTTTATTATAAGATTGCTTTTTATTGATACCAAAAAAGGGTGGCACTTTGGCAAATGGTCAGTAAGTGTATGAATAGCCTAATTGATTTAGCTGGAATGAATAAGAAGCTTTGCTATTTGTCCTTGTAGATAGTTGGCTCAGTAAACATTGTGATGGTGATAGACCAAATTTTCCATGGTGAAAGGTAAAACAGAACAGCAACAAAAAACTCATCAAACTTATAGATCCAAATATCAGCAATTTTGTGTCTGTGTCAAGGTCTTCAAAGAAGGAGCAATGTGTTAATTAGGATCTCATTTGAATTTCTATAGTGAAAAAATAATCATTTTAACTTACATAAAACCCAAGAGTTTGACAAATGTTACTATGTGAAAATATTAATAGAGGAGATCCTTGCTGAGAATTTAAATCTGCATGAAATTCATAGATGTGTGTAGAAATTTAAATTTATCATACACTCCGCAGTAAATGCCAATAAAGGTGGATGGCATAATTAGGACAAAGATAACAGTAGAAGCAAAATAAGAATTTTTTAAAAACCTTATGGATGTCACATTAGTCTGACTCAGTCTGTAACTCTAGTTAGAAATGTAAAATTTTAGGGATTTTTGGGCTACTGTAAGAAAAGAATCTGCTTTGGGGGTGGGATGTGAGGAGAAAGAAATGTTTGTGGCAATTAAGATGTATATAGTATATTTAAGAAGTACATTTGCAATTCTAATCACTTAGTTCAAAAGGAGAAAAATATATCATGTGTAACTTTATTTACTTTTAATACTATTATTATTATTACATGATTGAAAATAGAAAATCTTGAAAAATTCTAGAGGGTAAAAGTGTTATTTCTAATTCCATTAGCTCCTTTTAAGATAGGAACATTTCATATTAGTCTCCTAGCACAGAATCTGAACCATAATAGGCACTCCATAAATGTTTACTGAACTAACCTGAATTTTAGAAATATCAGGGTGCAAAGCAGAATTATTTTTCTAGGCTTTAAAACTATACCACTGCTCCTTACCCCTGTACACACCTTCGAATCTCAGTTTTGATACAAATAGGTTCTCAGTTTTGGGTGTGAAGAAAACTGGTTGATATTTTTTTTTAATCTACTAAATGTTGGCCAGAGCTGAAATTGCCTGAAAGGGAACTTGATTTAGCAGAATTCCTTCTTTTCAGAAAGAAGGACTTAGACTAAATTATATGAACGGGAGGAGCCTGTTTTTATCTGAGATGGTTGATTGGAAAAAGAATAGATAAACTAAGGTGGAGAGTTGATTTGAAAAAAGGAAAAAAGATAGTCCTGTCTAGTGGTCAGTCCTAACAGTGTGGTTAAAGGGGAGCTAAATTTCAACTTTCAGGGGTCAGCTGAGACAACCACCTAGATTTTCCAAGTTAGTTCCAATTTCAAGTACAATAATCCTTTGACAACATAGAAAAGAATTATAGTTAGCAAAATTGCAATTGTCACAGTCAAGGTCTTGTTGGTAATAGAGGGTTGGGGAAAAAGTTAAAACAGCATTAAATGAATATATTTTTAACATAACAAAAGTTCCCAGAAGACATCCACTTCAAATTCAAGCCATATTCATCAATGTTAAAAACCTTACTCTTCTCCCTGATAGTGTGAGGAAAAATAAAATAAACTTAAAATAAAAAACAAGAAAACCTCACTCAACATTGTTTGAAAAACATAACTGTGATGTTATGATCTACTAAAGCATGGTATCCCAACAAATTTCATACAGAATCATGCCTGTCTGAAACTTTACATTTTTTGTAGAGACAAGGACTCACTCTGTTGCCCAGGCTGGCCTCAAACTCCTGTGCTCAAGCAGTCCTCCTGCCTGGGCCTCCCAAAGTTCTGGGATTACAGGTGTGAGCCACCTTGCTCGGCCTCAAATAAACTCTTAATGGCTTGGAATTTAACAGGTCTTGTGCTTTCATTCTCCTTTATTTTGTTGTTGTTGTTTAATAAATATCAGCACAAGTGTTATTTAACAACCTGGACTTTTACAAATTAATAGGCGTTAAGGGAATCTTTTCTTTGGTCTTGGTAGTCTATCCATCTTTCTAAGAGTATAAAGAGATTTTTCTTTACTATACAGATGTAAAGAGGAGTTAATAATTGTCATACTTTTTGTTTTTTGATTCAGCACTTCCTAACAGTCACTGAGCTTACAAAGCCATGGTTCATGATTTCCACAAACTTACTTTTTATTTATCTCCTAACCAAACTCCAGGGAACCTACTGACTTACCCTTTCCTGAGAACACAATATACTTTTTACCCCTTGTCTTTTTTATCTTTATGCGATTGTTTCTTCCACCTAAACTGGTTTTTTTTTTTCACTTATCAAAGTCCGGTCTGTCTCTCAAGGTCCAAATTGAATACCTCTGCTATGAAGCTTCCTCTTGTTCCTCTTCCTCCTAAGTAATAACACTTTTCTTTGAAGTCTTACGGTATTTATGGTCTTTTGCATTAATATGATATCTGTTCTATACTGATTTAATTTACATCCTTTTTTAGTAAACATAAGTAAACAAATGTTTGGTATAGGGAGGCATACCTTTTGCATTAGTTTGAATACTCCCATAACTTCTGACCTTATAGTGAATGCTCAGTAATATTTGTTGGGTTAGTAATTGTGTTGTTGGTGACTCTAGATGCACTAAATTAAAAGTAGGGAGACCCGCTGGGCACAGTGGCTCATGCCTGTAATCCCAGCACTTTGGGAGGCCAAGGCAGGCAGATCACGAGGTCAAGAGATCGTGACCGTCCTGGCCAACATGATGAAACCCCGTCTCTACTAAAAATACAAAAATTAGCTGGACATGGTGGTGTGTGCCTGTAGTCCCAGCTACTTGGGAGGCTGAGGCAGGAGAATCGGTTGAACCCGGGAGGCAGAGGTTGCAGTGATCTGTGATCGTGTGACTGCACTCCAGCCTGGCAACAGAGTGAGACTCCGTCTCAAAAAAAAATAGGGAGACCACAGCCCTTGGTTTAAGAACTGCTCCAACATCAAAGCAAATTAAACTGCAAAGAAAGCTCACAATGGTTATTAATAGAAGAAATCATTAATTAGCATTTTATGGAGAGTATAGGTTGAATATATCCCTTAACCAGATCCTTGGGACCGGAAGTGTTTTGGATTTTGGAATACTTGCATATATATTATGAGATATCTTCGGGATGGGACCCATAAAATTCATTTATGTTTCATATACACCTTATACAAATAGCTTGAAGACAATTTTATACAATATTTTTATTAATTTTGTGCATGAAAGTTTGTGTTAAGTACTTACATGTGGAATTTTCCACTTACGATGTCGTGTTGCTCAAAAATTTCAGGTTTTGGAGCATTTTGCGGATTCAGATTCGGGTTGTTCAACCTGTACTAATCTAGGTACTTCTGTGGTGAAGGGATATCATCATCTGTTAACCTAGGTATATTAGTTATTAGAAGATTTTGACTTCTAGCTATTTAACCAAATAGAACTATTAGCTAGCTAGAGGGACAGGCTAGGTAATTAATTAAAACATTGGGTATTTATATTAAATACCAGGCATTGGATTAAATACCAAATCTGTTGGTTTGGTAATGTCTTTGTCCTCAGAGGGATCAAGTGAAACTTATTGGTCATGGGATTATATTGAGCTATGTATTTGAATATTCAGCTTACTTCGATGCTGTTGCTGTGGTGTAATACAAAAATCTATTTGGTCTTTCTACCACGCTGTCTTCCTGGCACAGAGTTCCTATAATGCTGAGAATTTTTTTGAGTGATAGGATGTCTTTTATTATTTATAACAACCCCCTTTCTGATCATAATAGGTAACTTAGGGTGGGGCCCTGAGATGGCATCAGGATGGGGCTGGTCGCCAGAAGGACCAAGAAATTAAGAGGGTTGGGACTTTTGTCTCACCCAGTGACCTCTGGGAAAGGGACAGAGGCCTGGAGATTGAGTTTTTGGGTTGGTGAACACATCAAGTTGCTGGGAGGGTGGCATTCCTGGACAGGGCATGGAAGCTCCACTGCTCTACCCTCCCCGCGCCCCCGCCCCCACCCCCACATACCTTGCCCTGTGCATCTCTTCCATTTGGCTGTTCCTGGGTTGCATTCTTTTTAATAAACCAGTAAACATAAAAGAAGTGTTTTCTTGTTCTTCTGTGAGCTGTACCAGTAAATTATGGAACCTGAGGAGGGGGTTGTGGGAACCCCCAATTTATAGCTAGTTGGTCAGAAGTCAGGTGGTTTGGGACTTTGATTGGCATCTGAACTTAGGGGAGTCTTGTGGCATGAGCCCTTTAACTTGTGAGATCTGACACTAAAGGTAGATAATAGTGTCAGAACTGAATTGATTTGTTGGATGCCCAGTTGGTGTCAGAATTGGAGAGTTGGTGGTTGATGTCAGAGAGAACACTCATTGAACATGATGCAAGATTATCAGCAAAAACATAAACAAAAAAGCACATGTTTATGATTAAAGCTAGTCTGAAACAGATTATGAGATTTAAAATTCCAAACCTAAGTGTCAATTTCATAATTTCTGGTACAAAAAGCACTTCATTTGGGAAAGCTTTCAGTTTTGCTTGTGAAAATTTATCTTGTAGAATGTTCAAATGATTAGTTTCCCTCAGTTTCTCTGGCCAAGAAGTAGGAGTTAACAGTATCTAGAATTTTTAAAATTTATGTAGGTTATAAAGTTGCATAAGATCGGTAATATATTTGAATTCCAGAGGTATGTGCCAGCTTCCAGTGAACCTTGAGTCTATAGCAGGCTTTTGTTTTTAATGTGCTAGAGCTTTATTTGCTTGCTTGCTTGCTTCGCTTTATTGAGGTATAATTTTTATACCATTTATGTAAACACTTAAAGTGTACACTTCAGTGGTTTTTAGTATAGTCTCAGAGCTGTGCAGCACAATCAATTTTAGAACATTTTCACCCGAAAAACAAATCTCATGTCATAGCCTTTAGCTATCATTCCCCAATTTCCTATTTTCTCCCCTTTCTTTCCCCTCCCAGGCAACCACTAATCTACTTTCTTTCTGTCTCTGGATTTGCCTTTTCTGGACATTTCATATAAATGGAATCATACAATATGTGATCCTTTGTGACTGACTTCTTTCACTTAGCAGAATGTTTTCCAGGTTCATCCATGTTGTGGTATATATCAGTAATTCATTCCTTTTTATTGCAAAATAATATTCCATTATATGGATATACCACATTTTGTTTATCCGACTGTTGATGGACATTTGGGTTGTTTCTACTTTGGGGCTATTATGAATATTGCTGCTGTGAACATTAATGCACAGTCTGTGTGTGGACATAGGTCTTCATTTCTCCTGGGTATATACCTAGGAATTGAATTCCTGAGTCACATGAGAACTTAATGTTTAATCTGGAGGAACTGCCAGAGTGTTTTCCAAAGTAACTACACCATTTTACTTTCCCACTAGCCATGATTGAGGACTCCAGCTTTTCCACATCCTTACCAATATTTGTCATTATCTGACTTTTTGATAATAGCCATGGGTTTGAAGTGGTCATTGTGGGTTTGATTTGTATTTCCCTAATGGCTAATGAGCATCTTTTTATGTACATATTGGCTATTTGTATATCTTCTTTGGAGAAATAAATGGATCTTTTACCAAATTTTAATTTCATTTATATTTTATTGAGTTATGAGACCTTTTTAGGTATTCTAGATATAAGTCCTTTATCAGATACATGATTTGCAAATAATTTTTCCCATTATGTGGGTTACCTATGGCAGTACTTTTGATACCTAGCTTTCTTTTGTTCGTTTAAAGAGACTGCCAGGTAAACACAGCCCACAAAGTGGGAGTATGAACAGCCAATTTAGGAAGGCAGTGCTCTATCTGGTGAGCAAAAAGAAACAAATCTCCATGGTATGCCTTTCATTAAATTTTTGTCTGATTTTCAGCTTTTTCTTTGTGGTATAAAATTATAACAACATATAGAAAAGAGTGGAGCTAAAGTTGAACACTTGGCCATCTCCTGTAATAATACACAGTACAAGGTAGGAGTTACTTATTGGCTGACTGCTCTGTTCTTTAGTGCTTGTGGTATTGCCTCCAAAATTAATGAAACAGACGCCAACATAGGAGTCCCAAGATCAGTTAGCAAGCTGCACTACTTAGCCCTATGACTGTCATCAAATAACTTACCCTCTCTGAATATAGATTTTTCTCATCTATTATAAAATGAAATTGGAAGGAAAATTGAACAAATTGCACAGTATATTCTTTAAGGTTCTTTCCAGCTTTAAAATGTAATTATATAATACAGTAATACAGTGATTATTTTTCTTCTTAAACCTTGTTGAAAAATCTTAGGCCTAATGTACATTTTCTCAAAAGGATTGGAGTTAGATGGATTTGACAAGTAAAAAACTGGGCATGTTTCGATATTCAATACAAATGTACTGTAGAATAGCAAATGCCATCTGCGTGAATTTGCATTGTGGGATGGAGGAACGTGACCTAAGAGTCACCAGTGGAGTGGAACTAAAGGAAGAAATAATTTATGCACCTGCTGAGGGTGTGGCTAGAGGTAAAGGGACTGTGACGAATGAGTCCTTGATTGCCTTCTTGGAAGTATTCAGAGATCATTAAAGAAGCAGGACGTTCTCAGAGGTCAGTGTGTCCAAGGGTGAAACAAAAACCTAATAAGAAAAATAGGTCCGTAAGAAAAGAGACATCTGAAAAGGCCTAGAAATTGTGAGGTAAGTACACTTTGTTTTGTTCGTTTTTTTTTTCACATTATTAATGAAAACTTTTCCCCTCTAGGAAATAATGCAAAAGGTGTCCCAAGGCTCCTGACCAGTGAACAAAGATTTGAGAAAGACAGCCAAGCTCATGTTTTCTCCTGATCAAGAAAATCATCCATCTAAAGCACCAGTAAAATATGGTGAACTCATTGTCTTAGGGTAAGGTTTCTCCATTTGATGACACACACAGTAGAGATCACCTATACTTTTTTTCCCCCATCAGGTATAATGGGTCTCTCCCAAATGGCGATAGAGGAAGGAGGAAAAGTAGGTTTGCTTTGTTTAAAAGACCTAAGGCAAATGGGGTGAAGCCCAGCACTGTGCATATTGCTTGTACTCCTCAGGCTGCAAAGGTAAAAAAAAAAAAAAAAAGCTACATAAATTACTAATTTTTGCTATTAACTTTTTCATTCTTAGGCAATAAGCAACAAAGACCAGCATAGCATATCATATACTTTATCTCGGGCCCAGACTGTGGTGGTTGAATATACTCATGACAGCAACACCGATATGTTTCAGGTATTACAACATCTTAAATTTTTTTTCTTAAGTGGGTTTATAGGTATTTTTTTTTTTCCCTCAGATTGGCCGGTCGACTGAAAGCCCCATTGATTTTGTAGTAACTGACACGGTTCCTGGAAGTCAAAGTAATTCTGATACACAGTCAGTACAAAGCACTATATCAAGATTTGCCTGCAGAATCATATGTGAACGGAATCCTCCCTTTACAGCACGGATTTATGCTGCAGGATTTGACTCATCAAAAAACATCTTTCTTGGGGTAAAAAGCTTTTTTTCTAAATGATGCTTTCTAGTTGGAAGCTCACTGCTATTATTTCTACTAGGAGAAGGCTGCCAAATGGAAGACATCAGATGGACAGATGGATGGCTTGACCACTAATGGTGTTCTTGTGATGCATCCACGCAATGGGTTCACAGAAGACTCCAAGCCTGGAATATGGAGAGAAATATCGGTGTGTGGAAATGTATTTAGCCTACGTGAAACCAGATCGGCTCAGCAGAGAGGAAAAATGGTAAATACTGAATGGTATTTTCTTAATTAGCTTGAATATGTTTTTCAACTCTTGTCTCCTCTAGGTGGAAATTGAAACCAATCAGTTACAAGATGGCTCGTTAATTGACCTCTGTGGTGCAACATTGTTATGGCGTACTGCAGAAGGCCTTTCCCACACTCCTACCGTGAAGCATTTAGAAGCTTTAAGACAGGAAATCAATGCAGCACGACCTCAGTGCCCTGTAGGGTTCAACACACTAGCATTTCCTAGTATGAAGAGGAAAGACGTTGTAGATGAAAAACAACCATGGGTATATCTAAACTGCGGCCATGTACATGGCTATCATAACTGGGGAAACAAAGAAGAACGTGATGGAAAAGATCGTGAATGTCCTATGTGTAGGTCTGTTGGTCCCTATGTTCCTCTGTGGCTTGGATGTGAAGCTGGATTTTATGTGGACGCCGGCCCTCCAACCCATGCGTTTAGCCCGTGTGGGCATGTGTGTTCAGAAAAGACAACTGCCTATTGGTCCCAGATCCCACTTCCTCATGGTACTCATACTTTTCATGCAGCCTGTCCCTTTTGTGCACATCAGTTGGCTGGTGAACAAGGCTACATCAGACTTATTTTTCAAGGACCTCTAGACTAACAGACCATTGTCTTGCAGGACTACATTATAAATTTATAAGCTAAGTGAGTTGGGTTTTCGAACCTGTTGTCCACGTCACAGTTTTTCTGCTCTGGTCATTTGCATTAAGATGAAGAATTTTTTAAAACATTTATAATAAATAGTAGCAATTTCTGAGCAAAAATCTGGGAAACTCAAGCAAAGGAATTTCTGAAAGTATCAGTCTTCTGAATTCTGAGTTTTGAAAATATATTTTGAGGAGAAAAAGACATAGTCTAATTTGATGCCTTCCTTTTAGTGTTTTTGAATCACCTATCCTCAGTGCTGAAATTGTTTTGTATAACTGAGGGTACTGTTGGTTCAAACTATGTTAGTTTACAGTTTGTTGCAAACATTGTAAAATACAGCGACATGTATATTAACTTTTTTCTATTTATCTTTATTATAGAAAATACCTTAGAATGTTCTTGATAGAGTAGCATGGTAACGATGGTGTCACACCCTTGGTGTGAATGGTAGCTTAGTGAGCAACCTAGCTCAAGGATTTGCAAAGTTAGGAAGAAGGACGAGAGAGCCTCTCTCCCCACCCCAATCTAAATATGGAATTTGGTAAATTAGAATACTTTGTAATTTGTAAGACCAAATTCATACTAATTACCCGCGTGAAAGGTGTTTGTTTTTAACAACATTGAAGATAATCAGGAAAGATTTTTTCTTAATGTTTCTCTCGAGCGTAGTACTATAACAAAAACTTAATGCTAAGAAACATTTTATATGCTCCTTTGGATATGCAATTTAATCTAGATTATCTATTTTTCTCCCATGATAACTAATCTGTTTTTAGTATCAGCAGCATTTGGCAAGTTTATTTTTTGGATATAAACTGTGGTTCATCTGTTCACTGTTTCTAGAAAAAAATCATTGCCATAAGAAAAAGTATAAATTAGCAAGAAAGGAGAGTGACTTGATTTGCTTTTGGAAAAAGAAATGCTTAATTAATTATTCTGTATTTGGCCTTATTCGGGCATTAGGAAATCTAGAGATCTAAAGGGTTGAATGACAATAGTGCCCCCGTTTTTAGCAGACCAGCCTTAACTCTGGGTTTGAATCCTAAGGAGATTGCCACAGTGAGACTTAAGGAAATGTTTGGTTGGCAGATGAGCACCAATGACTGCAGCGTGGAGTGACGCACTGCATGGTCTGTTTATTCTCTAATTCCAATATGTCTTTTGCTTCCAGAAGCAAGAAAAGTTTCTTCTCTCCCCTCCTTCCCACCCTTTTTTCAAAGGCACCACAAGTATAGACAGTTGCACTACATCAAATCTTTTTTTGACACTTGTAGAAACCAGTACACTTTTAGATTAGACAGTATCTTCTTTTAATATTTTGATTTGTTTTCCTTTAGTTTGAAAAGTTGTATAATACTTAACTGACTGTAGCAAAGTTTTATATGTGGTAGCATACCTTTAATTTATCCTATTACAAAACTGTTCTGAATTTTCTTTTGGTTTTTAAAAAACAAAACTTGTTGCTTAGAAGCCATGAATTATTTTATTTTACTTCAACTGTCGAAACTTCCTTGTTTTAAAAAATGATCATTTGGGTTCACTCAGGAAATGCATGTCAGGAAACTTGTATTATAAGTTTATTAGTTGTGATGTATCAGTAACTGCTGTTACCCCTTTTTCAAAGAAATGTAATTGATTTTGAAGTTTTCTAGATTGTCACATGCTTTGTGACTAATGCAAGAAAGCAAGTCCTGTGTTGTATTTGTTCTAGTCATTTTTATTCAGGCTATATATTGTAGCTTAATTTTTATTTGCAATTAATTTATTTAAACTAAGTAAATACTTTTCAAAATACATAATTGAATTCGTCTCTGTGAGTTCATTTTTGCATAATCGAGAATGAGAAACCAGAAGTGAAAACTGTGAACAACTCTATTCCACACTCCAAAAATACTCATTTGAAATAGATGAAGAGTTTGCATTTAATGTAACACTTTAAAGTATCTGGTTCTTTTTTAAAAGCATCTCTTACTAATAAAGGAACTTTGTTAGTGGTTGAATAATTGAGGCCTTTTCTAAGTTAAGCCTTGCTAGG